GTGTTTACTGACGTTTCTCTAGGGAAGAAGCCCTGGCCAAATCCCACCCTTCAACCCCCCAGGGGCCTAACAGAAGAATGCACATCCTCGGGAGCTACCTAAATCTACTGAATTACAATGCATATGGGCGGGGCCCAGGAATCTGCAGTTTAATAACGAATATCCCCAGGCCATTGTTATGTACGCTTAAGACCTGAGAACCATTGGCCTCTCCAACCTTTTCTCACTTCACCTATTAAAAGCCCTATTTTATAGAGGAGGAAATTGAGGCATAGGTTAATTAACTTGCTAAAGTCACATGGAACCTAGACCAGCTGGAATCTAGACCAGCTTGAGATACAGTTCTTTTCTTTTTCTTTCTTTCTTTTTTTTTTTTTTTGAGAGACGGAGTCTTACTCTTACTCTGTCGCTCAGGCTGGAGTGCAGTGGCGTGATCTCGGCCCACTGCAACCTCCGCTTCCCGGGTTTAAGCGATTCTCCTGCCTCAGCTTCCCAAGTGGCTGGGACTACAGGCGTGCGCCACCACACCCAACTAATTTTTGTATTTTTGTTTTTTTTAAGTAGAGACGGGGTTTCACCATGTGTTGGCCAGGCTGGTCTCGAACTCCTGACCTCAGACTCGGCCTCCCAAAGTGCTTGGATTACAAGGTGTGAGTCACCGCGCCCGGCCAGCTCTTAGTCTTAAACCCAACAGTACGTTATCTCCTTTTGCTAACTGATTTGTTGCTAAAACTTCAACAAGCACTGGACTTGGAGTTTGAACACTTAGTCTGAGGGCCCACTATGTTCAGTCTAGTGAGTCTGAGCAATTAACTCACATTTTGAATTTCAAGTCTCTCGCCTTAGGCAAAACACCACCACCTGATGCTCACCAGAGGGGCGTGACGCGGCAGCTGGGCAGGGAAGGGATGGGAAGGGATGGGAAGGGAGGCGATCGATAACTCCGGTGTGCCGCTGACTGTTGGATTGGCTCGAACTTCTCCCGCCAGGCCTAACCTACTCCCGCGCACTCCTGGGCCCGCCCAGCCGCCATCTTGGTCTAGGAGGGAGCGCGCCGCACGCGTGAGTAAACAGCCGGAGCTGGGAAAGTCGAGCTCTGGCAGCGTCTGGGTGCTGAGGGGCAGAGGCGGAGAGAACCCTGTCCTGATCTTCCTAGGTGGGATAAATATCGGGGTGACAGTGGTAGGCCGCGGGGAACCCTCAGTCTGCCCACCCTCCGCCCCCTCGCGGCGAGATGCCTCGTTCCCCGGGCTTCTCCCGCCCTCCGCCGATCTCCTCCCTCTGTTGAAAGCTGCCCGGGAAAGTGGTGGCGGGAGCGGGCCCAGGCCCGAATGTGGCGTGGGCTCAGGTGTCTGGTGTCGGGCGCCGGAGGAGGTTCGCGCTGGGGTTTGGTGATTCGGAGGCCTGGGGTGCAGACGCGGCGTGGCTGTGAGGCCCGGGCGGGCGTGCGGGTGTGAGGGCCGGACTCACACTGGGCCGCCGCGGGGCTGTTTCCATCGGTCACTGGATTTTCTCCTCTTCCGGTTCGGGCCTCAGGGTGGCCGACATGACGGCCAGGGGTCAGAGCCCCCTCGCGCCGCTGTTGGAGACTTTGGAAGACCCTTCTGCCTCCCATGGAGGGCAGACTGACGCTTACCTGACTCTGACCAGGTGAGGTCCGCCACGGGGCGTAGCGGAGAGTGTACTTAAACTTGTGTTCTTCCTGCTTTTTAAGTCGTATGACTGGAGAAGAAGGAAAAGAAGTAATTACAGAAATTGAGAAAAAACTTCCTCGGCTGTACAAAGTTTTAAAGGTATGTATCTGTTTGTTAAACAGTTTTTCACTTGTTTGTAATAAATGTGATTTTGTTTTTGTAGACTCACATTTCCAGTCAAAACTCGGAGCTGAGTAGTGCTGCTCTACAAGCCCTGGGGTTTTGCTTATATAATCCCAAAATTACCTCAGAATTATCAGGTAGATAAATTTCTTATGACTTAATATTTTTATCTATACAAAATTAAAACTGCTTGTTTTTCAGAGGCAAATGCTCTAGAATTGCTTTCAAAATTGAATGATACCATTAAGAATTCAGACAAAAATGTACGTACTAGAGCACTTTGGGTGATATCTAAGCAGACATTTCCCTCTGAAGTGGTTGGCAAAATGGTGAGTATAGTTTTTGGGTATGCCATCTTAACTTTCATTTGTATTTATTTGGTTCGTTTTTTAGGTATCCAGTATAATTGATTCATTAGAAATACTGTTTAACAAAGGAGAGACGCATTCTGCTGTTGTTGATTTTGAAGCATTAAATGTTATCGTAAGGTATGCATTTGGATGTTGTGCAAATTGAAGAAACGCTAATTATTCATTGATTTCTCTATTATAGGCTAATTGAACAAGCCCCAATTCAAATGGGAGAAGAGGCAGTGAGGTGGGCAAAACTGGTCATACCTTTAGTGGTTCATTCAGCACAAAAGGTACATTTGCGGGGAGCAACTGCTCTGGAGATGGGAATGCCATTATTGCTTCAGAAACAGCAAGAAATAGCATCTATTACGGAGCAGCTTATGACTACTGTGAGTGTTCTTTTATGTAAGAATTTTCTGGACTGTTTGGTAAATTAATTGCTTTTGTTTGCAGAAATTAATCTCAGAACTTCAGAAGCTATTTATGAGTAAAAATGAGACTTACGTGTTAAAATTATGGCCTTTGTTTGTCAAACTACTTGGAAGGGTAAGTGCCCAGTTAATGAACAGTCAACAGTTATAACTTCTTAATGATTTTTTCCCCTTTTTAGACCTTGCATCGAAGTGGGAGTTTCATCAATTCTCTCTTGCAACTAGAAGAACTTGGATTTCGTAGTGGAGCACCCATGATTAAAAAGATAGCTTTTATTGCTTGGAAGAGTTTAATAGATAATTTTGCTTTAAATCCAGGTAAGTAATATTTTAACAATTTTGATTTTCTGTCTCTTTAACTGTGTGCTTATTTTCTTTTAAGATATACTATGTAGTGCAAAAAGACTCAAGTTGTTAATGCAGCCTTTGAGTTCCATCCATGTGAGAACAGAAACTCTAGCATTAACAAAACTAGAAGTCTGGTGGTATTTACTGATGAGACTTGGACCTCATCTTCCTGCTAATTTTGAACAGGTAACATTACAAGTGTTGACTATAGCACTTTATTTATAGATCGATGTTTTCTTTTACCCCATAGGTTTGTGTGCCTCTGATTCAAAGTACAATAAGCATTGATTCTAATGCCTCACCTCAGGGCAATTCGTGTCATGTAGCTACATCTCCAGGTTTAAATCCTATGACTCCTGTACACAAAGGTAAGAGGTAGATATTCTTGTTTTTTGCTTTTATGACTTAACTCTTTTTTTTTTTTTCTTAAAGGTGCTTCCTCCCCGTACGGAGCCCCGGGAACTCCCCGAATGAACCTGAGTTCGAATTTAGGTGGAATGGCCACAATCCCATCCATTCAACTTTTGGGACTTGAAATGTTGCTTCATTTCTTGTTGGGTCCAGAAGCCTTGAGTTTTGCTAAGCAAAATAAACTTGTGCTGAGCTTAGGTATTTAAAGGTTTTAAGAATAATTTTAATTATTACATAATTATCTTTTATTCTTCCCTTTCAGAGCCATTGGAACATCCGTTAATCAGCAGCCCTTCCTTTTTTTCCAAACATGCAAATACACTTATCACTGCTGTTCATGATAGCTTTGTTGCAGTTGGAAAAGATGCCCCCGGTAAGAGAATTTGATTTATTATTTGCTCAAATTTTAAAATACTCAAGTTTATTTTGTTTGACAGATGTGGTTGTCAGTGCTATCTGGAAGGAGCTAATTAGCTTGGTGAAGTCAGTTACTGAATCAGGTAAGCACTATTACACTGATCAAATGTTGTTTAGAACTATACCCTTCTTTTTGCTTTTTGATAGGTAACAAAAAAGAGAAACCAGGTTCTGAAGTTTTGACTCTCTTATTAAAGTCTTTGGAAAGCATAGTAAAGTCTGAAGTATTTCCTGTATCAAAAACGCTGGTAAGTATAATACCCGTATGTTGGACTTTAAATAATTTACTGTAAAACCTTTTATCTCTCATAGGTCCTCATGGAAATTACAATTAAAGGACTTCCTCAGAAAGTATTAGGTTCACCAGCATATCAGGTTGCTAATATGGATATTCTTAATGCAAGTATCTTAAATGTAATATGATGAAGATTACTGAGAAGATTGACTTCATTTTCTCCTTCAGGGAACTCCAGCTTTGTTCTTAATTCAATTAATTTTCAACAATTTCTTGGAATGTGGTGTATCAGATGAAAGGTAAGTTTGTACTTTAACTTGAAACTTTGTCTAGTTGATGCATTTTTTATAATTTTTTGTTCAGGTTCTTTCTCAGTTTGGAATCACTTGTAGGCTGTGTTCTTTCTGGTCCAACTTCACCACTAGCTTTCAGTGACTCAGTTTTAAATGTTATTAATCAAAATGCAAAGCAGTTGGAAAATAAGGAGCATCTCTGGAAAATGTGGAGTGTTATAGTCACCCCATTAACTGAATTGATTAATCAGGTATGAAATAAATCTGCTACGTATTTTGGATATTTGTCTAACTTCATTATTTTTCTTGTTTTAGACCAATGAAGTAAATCAAGGTGATGCCTTAGAACATAATTTTAGTGCCATCTATGGTGCATTGACTTTACCAGTAAACCACATTTTTTCAGAACAGAGATTTCCAGTGGTAAGGCATTGTCAAGTATTGATTTCCGAGGGAACAAAACTTCTTTTTTTGTTGTTATTGGTAGGCCACCATGAAGACTTTGCTTAGAACTTGGTCAGAATTATATAGAGCATTTGCTCGTTGTGCTGCTTTGGTGGCAACAGCAGAAGAGAACTTGTGCTGTGAGGAACTTTCTTCCAAGATAATGTCCAGTTTGGAAGATGAAGGCTTTTCTGTGAGTTTGTCCTGATGCTACCTTTTTTTGTTAATGTTTCTAACAGTGGTACTTTCTTCCCTAGAATTTGTTGTTCGTGGATAGAATTATTTATATTATTACTGTAATGGTTGATTGCATTGACTTCTCACCATATAATATTAAATATCAGCCCAAAGTTAAATGTAAGTATGTATTTTTTAACCTTTGTTTGTCCGAGTTTTTAATTAATTCAGTTTTTGTTTTTAGCACCACAGAGACCTTCAGATTGGTCCAAAAAGAAGAATGAGCCCCTAGGGAAATTGACTTCTTTATTTAAACTTATTGTGAAAGTGATCTATTCTTTCCACACACTGAGCTTCAAGGAAGCACATTCTGATACCCTCTTCACTATTGGCAACTCAATCACCGGCATTATTTCCAGTGTACTTGGGCATATTTCTTTGCCTTCTATGATCCGAAAAATATTTGCAACTTTAACAAGACCTCTGGCATTATTTTATGAAAACTCAAAGTAAGTATTTTGGACTAAGTAGCTTTGAATTAATATAAATGGTATTCTATTTTATCCTTCCTAGGCTTGATGAAGTTCCTAAAGTATATAGTTGTCTGAACAACAAGGTAAAAATAGACAATTCTCCATAAACCATACTATGTTTTGCTTTTATTTTTTCGTTTTTCCTAGTTAGAAAAGCTACTGGGAGAAATTATTGCTTGTCTGCAATTCAGCTACACCGGAACTTATGATAGTGAACTTCTTGAACAACTCTCCCCACTATTATGCATAATATTTCTGCACAAGAATAAACAGATTCGAAAACAGAGTGCTCAGTTCTGGAATGCCACTTTTGCCAAAGTGATGATGTTGGTTTATCCTGAAGAGTTAAAGTATGCTAACAACAAAACTTATATACAACTAATTAAGGTATATATTTTATGTACTTTTTTAAAGACCAGTACTAACACAAGCCAAACAAAAATTTCTGCTCCTGTTGCCTGGTTTGGAAACTGTTGAAATGATGGAGGAATCCAGTGGACCATATTCTGATGGAGTAAGTTGGGGGGTTTTATTGTTCATTTGTTTTTAATGAAATTGTTTCATTTTTAATAAAACAGACAGAAAATTCACAACTAAATGTGAAGATAAGTGGCATGGAGAGAAAATCAAATGGAAAAAGAGATTCATTTTTGGCACAAACAAAGAATAAAAAAGAAAATATGAAACCAGCAGCCAAAGTATGTTTTCAAAAGTTTAATCAAAAATTTTAATGTACATTTGCTTATTTTTTCAAATCTGCAGCTGAAACTTGAATCTTCGTCTTTAAAAGTAAAGGGTGAAATTCTTTTGGAAGAGGAAAAGTCTACTGACTTTGTGTTTATACCTCCAGAAGGAAAAGATGCAAAGGAAAGAATATTAACTGATCATCAAAAAGAAGTTCTCAAAACAAAGCGGTTTGTAGGCCTTTTATCTTGAGTTGGGTATTTTTTGAAGTTACTTATATATAGTTTTTTTCAGGTGTGATATTCCTGCCATGTATAATAATCTGGATGTTTCCCAAGATACCTTATTTACTCAGTATAGTCAGGAAGAGCCTATGTAAGTACAGAAGCCATCAAACTTTTATATCTAAAAATAATATTCTTACTAATATTTATTTCAGGGAAATTCCTACTTTAACCAGAAAACCAAAGGAGGATTCTAAGATGATGATTACGGTATGTTTGACATTTCATATTTTGGGCTTTTTGTGTGTATATATATGTATATATTTCTGTGCAGGAGGAGCAAATGGACAGTGACATTGTCATTCCTCAAGATGTCACGGAAGACTGTGGTATGGCTGAACATCTTGAAAAGTCCTCCCTTTCGAATAATGAGTGTGGTTCTCTTGACAAAACCAGTCCAGAAATGTCAAACAGTAATAATGATGAAAGAAAAAAAGCTTTAATTTCATCAAGGAAAACATCAACTGAATGTGCATCTAGTACAGAAAATTCTTTCGTTGTCAGCAGTAGTTCAGTTTCTAATACCACTGTTGCTGGAACTCCCCCATACCCTACAAGTCGGAGGCAAACCTTTATTACTTTGGAGAAGTTTGATGGTTCAGAAAATAGACCTTTTAGTCCATCCCCCTTGAATAATATTTCATCAACTGTTACAGTGAAAAATAACCAGGAAACCATGATTAAAACAGATTTTCTACCAAAAGCAAAGCAAAGAGAAGGGACTTTTTCAAAATCTGATTCTGAAAAAATAGTGAATGGAACTAAGAGATCAAGCCGGAGAGCTGGTAAAGCTGAACAAACAGGGAATAAAAGGTCTAAGCCCTTAATGAGATCTGAGCCGGAGAAAAATACTGAGGAATCTGTTGAAGGCATTGTAGTCTTAGAAAATAACCCACCTGGTTTGCTTAATCAAACAGAATGTGTGTCAGATAATCAGGTTCATCTTTCTGAATCTACAATGGAGCATGACAATACAAAGCTTAAAGCAGCAACAGTGGAAAATGCTGTATTATTGGAAACTAATACTGTAGAGGAGAAAAATGTAGAAATTAATTTGGAATCCAAAGAGAATACACCCCCAGTAGTAATATCAGCAGATCAAATGGTAAATGAGGATAGTCAGGTTCAGATAACTCCAAATCAGAAAACCCTTAGACGGTCTTCAAGGCGACGTTCAGAAGTAGTAGAGTCTACCACTGAAAGCCAAGATAAGGAAAATAGTCATCAAAAAAAGGAACGACGTAAGGAAGAAGAAAAACCTCTTCAGAAGAGTCCATTGCATATAAAAGATGATGTGTTACCTAAACAAAAACTGATTGCTGAACAAACTCTACAGGAGAATTTAATTGAGAAAGGAAGTAATTTACATGAGAAGACTCTTGGGGAAACTAGTGCTAATGCAGAAACTGAACAAAATAAAAAAAAGGCAGACCCTGAGAACATTAAGTCTGAGGGGGATGGTACCCAGGACATTGTAGATAAGTCCTCTGAGAAACTAGTCAGAGGCCGAACACGGTATCAAACTAGAAGAGCATCTCAGGGTTTGCTTTCCAGCATTGAAAACTCAGAATCTGATAGTTCGGAGGCAAAAGAAGAAGGTTCTAGGAAGAAGAGATCTGGAAAATGGAAAAACAAAAGCAATGAAAGTGTTGACATTCAAGATCAAGAAGAGAAAGTGGTGAAACAGGAATGTATAAAAGCTGAAAATCAGTCACATGATTATAAAGCAACTTCTGAAGAAGATGTAAGCATAAAATCTCCGATTTGCGAAAAACAAGATGAAAGTAATACTGTAATATGTCAGGATTCTACAGTAACTTCAGATTTGTTGCAAGTTCCTGATGATTTACCAAATGTGTGTGAGGAAAAAAATGAAACTAGCAAATATGCAGAATATTCCTTTACAAGTCTACCTGTGCCAGAATCAAATCTAAGGACTAGAAATGCCATTAAGAGATTACATAAGCGAGACTCTTTTGATAATTGTAGTTTGGGAGAATCCTCAAAAATAGGGATATCAGATATTTCTTCGCTTTCAGAAAAAACTTTTCAAACACTTGAATGCCAACACAAGAGAAGTAGGAGGGTGAGGAGATCTAAAGGTTGTGATTGCTGTGGGGAAAAATCACAACCTCAGGAAAAGTCACTCATTGGGTTAAAGAATACAGAAAATAATGACGTAGAGATTAGTGAAACAAAAAAGGCAGATGTGCAAGCACCTGTAAGCCCATCAGAAACTTCTCAAGCTAATCCATATTCTGAAGGACAATTTTTAGATGAACATCATAGTGTGAATTTTCATTTGGGTCTCAAAGAGGATAATGATACTATTAATGATTCATTAATTGTTTCTGAAACCAAATCAAAAGAAAACACTATGCAAGAATCTCTTCCTTCTGGAATAGTAAACTTTAGAGAGGAAATTTGTGATATGGATTCTAGTGAAGCAATGTCTCTTGAAAGCCAGGAGTCACCTAATGAAAATTTTAAAACTGTTGGCCCGTGTTTAGGAGACTCGAAAAATGTTTCACAGGAATCTTTGGAGACAAAAGAAGAAAAACCAGAAGAAACCCCAAAAATGGAACTGAGTCTAGAGAATGTTACTGTTGAAGGAAATGCATGTAAAGTAACAGAATCCAATCTAGAGAAAGCAAAAACTATGGAATTGAATGTAGGAAATGAAGCTAGCTTTCATGGACAAGAGAGAACCAAAACTGGTATTTCTGAAGAAGCAGCAATAGAAGAAAATAAAAGAAATGATGACTCTGAAGCAGACACAGCTAAACTGAATGCCAAAGAAGTAGCAACTGAGGAATTTAATTCAGATATTAGTCTTTCTGATAATACTACACCTGTAAAATTGAATGCTCAAACTGAGATTTCTGAACAAACAGCAGCTGGGGAACTAGATGGAGGAAATGATGTATCTGATCTACACTCATCTGAAGAAACGAATACCAAAATGAAAAATAATGAAGAAATGATGATCGGCGAGGCAATGGCTGAAACTGGCCATGATGGTGAAACAGAGAATGAGGGCATAACTACCAAAACCTCAAAGCCTGATGAAGCTGAAACAAACATGTTGACTGCAGAAATGGACAACTTTGTTTGTGACACAGTTGAAATGAGCACTGAAGAAGGAATCATTGACGCTAATAAAACTGAAACAAATACTGAGTATAGTAAATCTGAAGAAAAATTAGATAACAATCAAATGGTAATGGAAAGTGATATTTTACAGGAAGATCACCATACTTCACAGAAAGTGGAGGAACCATCACAGTGTCTGGCATCTGGAACAGCTATCTCTGAGCTAATAATAGAAGACAATAATGCATCTCCTCAAAAACTAAGGGAACTTGATCCTTCACTTGTGTCAGCAAATGACAGTCCTAGTGGCATGCAGACACGCTGTGTCTGGTCTCCTTTGGCTTCTCCGTCTACGAGCATTTTAAAGAGAGGACTAAAAAGATCCCAAGAAGATGAAATCTCATCACCTGTTAATAAGGTAAGGGGAATGAGGCTAAATATTAAGGAACCTTGTTAAGTAAAATCCTGACCTGTGTTTTCAGGTTCGCCGTGTCTCCTTTGCAGATCCAATATACCAAGCAGGATTGGCAGATGACATTGATAGACGGTGCTCTATTGTTAGGTCCCATTCTTCCAATAGTTCTCCCATAGGAAAAAGTGTTAAAACTTCTCCTACTACACAATCTAAGGTAAGCTATAGGCTTTAAAATATACATATATGTCTGTGTAACAGCTTCTGAAATTTATTCTAAGATTTCAGAAATGGCCAAAGAATCCATACCATGCCCAACAGAAAGTGTTTACCCACCATTGGTGAACTGTGTGGCACCAGTTGACATCATTTTACCTCAGATTACATCAAACATGTGGTAAGTGGTTATTTAGGCTTCTTGCTTATATTTAATTATAATTTCCTGTTTCTGTTTTGTTTAGGGCAAGAGGCCTGGGACAACTCATTAGAGCTAAGAATATAAAAACTATTGGTGATTTGAGTACTCTTACAGCATCTGAAATAAAAACTCTTCCTATCCGTTCTCCAAAAGTGTCCAATGTAAAAAAGGCTCTCAGAATATATCATGAGCAGCAGGTAAAAACTTAGATATTAGCTATGATGTATATTTGCGTTTTTTTCTGCTCCAACTGTAATCAAGGTGAAGACTCGTGGACTAGAAGAGATTCCAGTTTTTGATATTTCTGAAAAAACAGTAAATGGAATAGAAAATAAATCTTTGTCACCTGATGAAGAAAGACTTGTCTCAGGTATATTTTAGCAAAAGTGGGATAATTTTATTGATTTAATTGTGGTTTTTTTTTTCTCTTTTAGATATAATTGATCCTGTTGCTTTAGAAATTCCATTATCCAAAAACCTTCTGGCACAGATTAGTGCTCTTGCTCTTCAGCTGGATTCAGAAGATCTTCATAATTATTCAGGAAGCCAACTATTTGAAATGCACGAGAAACTAAGTTGTATGGCAAACTCTGTAATAAAAAATCTACAGTCACGTTGGAGATCACCATCCCATGAAAATTCTATTTAGTATTTTCAGAGAAAATTGAAGGTTTTTTTAAACATCACTGGATTTCTTGATTGAGGAAACAAGTTCTGAAATAATAGCACAATTTCAAAGAAGAGACTCTTTGCAAAGTTGATAACATTTCAAACCCTGAAGGACAGTGACTTATTATGTAAGTTCAATTTTGTAAGTTCATTATGTAAGATCCTTTTTTTTTTCATAATATGTATTCTTGGCTGCTATGCGTGGTTTTTCAGGAAATTTAATTATCTTACTGAGATGTGAAAGCAAAACTAGTAACAGAACTTACATTTTATTTCATGCTTTCTTAAACCCGTGCATATTCTGGTGAAACATGTAAAATACTTTAAGTAAAATTGAACATTTTTATTTGAATTTTTGCTGAACTGATAAAGGTGTTTATATTTTTGTTTGTTGGTTTGTTTAATTCATGTTTGTTGGGACTGAGGTTTAGGAAGTTTGTTACTGGTTAAAAACCTCAAATGAAATGCGAAAGAATTTGAATTTTTCCTGCATATGTCAACTTTGGACAGCTTTCAAGAAAAATGAGAAAAGTTTCAACTTCTGGCGGTTAAAATATTAATGCAGAATTTACTAAGATTTTATTCATTTGCATTAGCAAATATTCATGCAGCAGCAGTTGACTGAAAATTTATTCTTATGAGACGTATAGTATTCATTTTTAAATGCATGATTGTACATTATGTATAGACGACAATGTTTTTAATTTATAAATTTCATTCTTTGTTAATTGCATGGGTTTTTCTGCAGCTTATTGTGAATACCTTGGTTCTGTTCAATAGAAACATTTTGTATATATTAAATACTGAAATATCAGTATCGACGGTGGAAGTGCTTCATGGGCTTGCTGCACATATTTGTAGGATACTGTATCTGCAAATGCAACAACAAATAGTTTTGTACTTGGTTAACAGTCTTAGTTAAAACATGAGTTTATTTTCTAAAAGTATCCAGAATAAGTAAAATTATAGAAATAAGAAAATGTTACACAACTTTGCTGTTCATACCCTTACCTTCTTACTACTTTTGGTTTGGAGGAGGGTATCACCACTAGAAAGTGTGCCTCCTTAAGATTTCTTAAAGGAAAGTTAGTTTCAGTATTTCACAGCAAGTTGGACTACAAAATCTAGAGTTGATCTGCTTTTTAAACCTTCATTTAAAAGCAAACTTGGAAGAAATTTGAAACTGATGTTTTTAATATATGTCTGTGTTGCCTAGGTTTTCTTTTTTTAAAGAGGTATGTAATTAAAACCTTTGTAAAATTTGCCAACTAATATTAGTGCCTGACTTCCCATATTTGTTTCATCTTTTTAACTGACAGTATATCTCACTTCTTCTTTGAATAGAATGAGTGAGTGATCTCAGTTTTCACATTTTATTCAGAAGCTAATCCCTACTTAGCAAGGCACACATTCTACAGCAAGTCATAGAAAGTTTAATCCTTGTGCCTCCTTAGCTCTCGTATATTCAGGGATCTCTATAAAAGTTGGTGTCTTTTTTCATCATCATAAATTCATCATAATCACAGATATTTTTGGGTCTAAGATATTCATATACCAAGGATGGTTTTGTAAAGAATTCTGGGATCATTGAATTAAGGATTGTGGCTTGAAGTAACTAAAGAAAAATACTAATTTCCTTAAAAGGAATTATAATTATGATTTACATTTTACATCATTAATTTCCCAAATTATATTTAACCGTAAGGAGGTGCACATGAGTTTTTAGCAAACAGGTATGAATAAGCAGCTATGTATATGTGTTTGGGGCAGAGGGGAGCAGATTACTTTAACACACTTCAGAATTAAAATCAGTTCGTTTCATGACTCTGTGCCTTAACGTTTGTGTGAACTAAACTTGCTGATTGAATGAAATTCTTGGGAAGCCGAACAGTAATAGCAGAAAATGTGACCAAATGAGTATCATGTACTTAAATCACTGAATTTTATATAAGCACAAGTATTAATTTTAAAAACATTATAGTTTAATAAAGCTGCATTTAAAAATATTTGGGAGCAAAGACAAGCATGCTAAATCTTCATTTTGCTATGGCTATAAGCATATATTTTTGGCAACTTATTTGCAATATTCTTGCCTTAAAGTTTCCTGCAAATTTCCCCCTTAGTAATTCCCGAATAGCAAAACATTAATATTCCATGATTAGCTCTACTGTGTTGTCTCACTATTAAAATGGAATTCGTTTTTTCAGATCTTTTCTAATGGTTAATAAAACAAATGTCAGATCATAATAACACTCAAATGTGTCTTAATTGTCTTATGCATATTTAAGAAGAAAAAACTAGTGGCATACAGGATTGTCATGTAGTATCTTTTTTTTTTTTTGAGACACAGTCTTGCTCTGTTGCCTATGCTGGAGTGCAATGGTGCGATCTCGGTTCACTGCAAGCTCTGCCTCCCAGGTTTACACCATTCTCCTGCCTCAGCCTCCCAAGTAGCTGGGACTACAGGTGCCCGCCACCATGCCCGGCTAATTTTTTATATTTTTAGTAGAGAAGGGGTTCACTGTGTTAGCCAGGATGGTCTTGATCTGACCTCGTGATCCGCCTGCCTCGGCCTCCCAAAGTGCTGGGATTACAGGCGTGAGCCACCCCACCTGGCCATTTTCTTTTTTTTTTGAGGTGGAGTTTTCGCCCTTGCTGCCCAGGCTGGAGTGCAGTGGTACGATCTCAGCTCACTGCAACCTCCACCTCCTGGGTTCAAGCGATTCTCCTGCCTCAGCCTCCCAAATAGCTGGGATTACAGGTGCCTGCCACCACCACTGGTTAATTTTTGTATTTTTAGTAGATACGGGGTTTCACCATGTCAGCCAGGCTGGTCTCAAACTTCTGACCTCAGATATCCACCTGCCTCAGCCTCCTAAAATGGTGGCATTACAGGCGTGAGCCACCGCTCCTGGCCCATCATTTCCATATCTATGAAATCTATTTTGGATTTTAGAGTGGATTTAAATTTTCAATATTTCAGTGACCTCATTGTTAAAGCTGCTTTGCCACTTGTACAAGTTTGAAAACCATTGTTGAATCATATGGAGCTTTACTCTAATTCCAAATAGTTAAAGGATGAATCAGGTTAAATAATGCTGTTGGATAATACAGGCAAAAACAGGATTTAAACCCGCACATTAAAAGCATGACTGAAGGCCCGGCAGGTGGATCACTTTGGCCCAGGAGTTCAAAACTGACCTGAACAATGTGGCGAAATCCTGTCTCTACTAAAAATACAAAAACCAGCCAGGCATGTTGGCGCATACTTGTAATCTCAGCTACTCAGGAGGCTGAGACATGAGAATTGCTTGAACCTTTTAGGCGGAGGTTGCAGTGAGCCGAGATCATGCCATTGCGCGACAGAGCAAGTCTCTGTCTCGCAAAAAAAAAAAAAAAGTTTAATTCTAACATTGCCCATGGATTTTTTTTTTTCTGTACAGCTTGAAGATAAGATAGTTAAAGACTCTGTTACAATTTAAACATCATAAAAATGTGAAGAGTAAGTGGTGAGGCAAGAAACAAAATTGGGGGAAATGGTGGGGATCGTGAATATATAAGTGAAGTTTTATTTTTTTAAGGTGTAAAGGAGTGAGAATAGAGTAATTGCTTTTTAAAAAGAAAGTATAAATGGGTTAATTTTTTTCTTCCAACTTTGACTTTAATTCAGTAAGAAAGGCCTAGGTTTCATCTCATATTCTTCATAATTGATTTTCAAGAAGTTAATTTGTCATTCAGCCTAGGAGGCTATAAAACAGCAGTTAGTTGGCATTATTAGACTAAAACTTGGGTGGGGGGAGGAGACTGTTTCCTCATTGCTGCAACCCATGGTCTATCCTATTCCTAAGCCATTAGAAAGACCTTGTACTTTGTATAGAAACATTAGAGTGAGGTTTTGATTTTTAACATAGTACTCTCAAACTTTGATGTGCATATGAACAAGTGGATTCTGATTCAGTAGATCTGCATTGGGCCCCGTGAGTCTTTTTAAACACAGTCCCAGGTGATTCATGCAGATGCCTGTGAACTGCGCTGGTAGATGGGCCTAAGAGGCTTCAGGCTGTGTTTTAGGTTTTGGTAAGCCAGGCAGATTCAAGTCCTTTTATAACTGTCAATTTTGTGAATTGGGGATGCAGACTGGTTTTGAAGGCTTAAAGTTCAAAAATTATAAGAAAGTTAAGAATTTTGCTTAAGAGCCTTTTAAAAATATGGACGATTTATTTTTTAAGTAGGCAGACTAAGAATTTCAAGTTATAAAGAATCTTATTGATAAGGCAAAGTAGACAAAGTATTTTCTCATGAGTATTTGTGGGTTATGTTTTTGTTAATATAAAAGTTGATTTCTAAGTATTAGAATATATTTAGTCTCTAAATAAATCTTGCCTTCTATTATGGATCATCGTTATTAATAAACATGGAAAATCAACACTACCCCTAATATTAATCTGGCAGTTAAATTTAGTAGTGCTATAATGAATAAGTCAGTCTAGCAGATATGCCCTGTCATTATACTGCGGACCTCTGGTCACTTAATTTTCTGTTATATTATGTGGTTGAAAATTCCTGTTTCATCGTAAAGTGAAATTTGAAAGATGGAGTTGAATAATATGATTCTCGAAAAGTGAGTTTTTCTTGGAATTCTGTTAAGGTGTTAGATTTTCCTCACATATTTAAATAATCTGTAAGAACTACCCTGAAAGCACTAAGGAAAATGTAGCCGAAAGTTAAGTAATAGGTTTTAAAAATTTATCAAAATTTATTGATAGTTTGATCTGTAAAACAAATTGGGTTTCGTGCTTTCTGATGTCCAGTTAATAAGTATATTATGTGCCAGGCTTTACATATTGCTCTTTGCAAGTAGCCGTTAAAGTGTAAGTCATTGAAGTTTGAAGATCTATAAATATTTAATATAGTAGTCTAAACAGTTGTGAGAATTTACTCAGTTCTGAAATAGAATGTTAAATTTTCCGATGTGGTCCTAATCATTTTTTTCTTTACATACTAAGCCTTCCTTTCTCCAAAGAACAGTTAAAACCAAATGTGTTATGGTAAGCTGTAAATACCGTTGGAATAAAAGATAACCGTTCATCTTACCTAAAAAATTGAAGACAATATTTTCCATTGTTGATGTCACAAGTAAGAAAAAAACTCTAACTTTTGTACTCTACTTGTAGCAGAGGGAATATTTTTGGCCACAGTGTGCCAATTTATAATTGTAGATAAAGCTGAATTTACTGGGCAGCAAGCTTATATGCTGATAGAAGTTGATGCACTGAGAAGTGATGAGTTGAAGAGAATGGAAAAGGCAGATTGAGCTGGAATTTTAATGCATAGTACATTTAGTAGAGAGACAAGCTGTCCTATATACTCCTGTATACTTCAGAAATAGCTGATAGCCTATAGTCTCTGAGAGCTATTCTGTACATAGCACAGTATTATAATTGATGTTCATAAATACCCTGAGAGATTATGTTAAAATACATTATTAATACTCCCACAAAAGCAGTAAGTTAATAAGTATTTCCAACAAAAGGCAGCTTTGTTTCTTAAACGGATAAACAACATATAACTAGGAAGATCATCTTCAAAATAAAGTGTCATGGAACTGAAAATAGAGTATAGTCTAACAATTATTTTGATACACTATTGAATAGCTAACAAGTGTCTAAAGAATTTTTTATTTTTATAGAATAGGAAGTTTCTAAAAGAAAACAATTAAGAGCAAAATTGGTTTTGAGTATAGAAACTGAAGGATGGCAGTCTTAACTCCTAAGTTTTTTACAGAGCACAGATTGGTAAACTAGCATGCCACCTGTTTTTTGTACTATCTGTGAGCTGAGACTGGTTTTTACATTTTTTAATGGTGAAAAAAGTCAAAAGAAGGACATTTTGTGACACATGAAAACATATTAAATTAAAATTTCAGTATCCAGAAATAAAGTTTTATTGGAACAGCTGTGCTTATTGTCTTTAGCTGCTTTCCTGGTACAGTGGCTGAGTTTAGTAGTATAGCAGAGTCTGTATGGCTTCCAACAGTCAAAATACTGCCTGGCCTTTTAAAGAGTTTGTCAATCCCTTTTATGGAGGAAGGTTTTGCTCATGCATGGCATGTTAGTCAATTTAGTTATTTGCTTCTAGCTGGCAGAATGTGGTCTTGATTACTTAATTTCTGTTACCCCTGTGTTTTCCAGAATGGCTTCTCCTGATTTTACTTACGTGTTTTACTATTGCTCAAATTACAGATACTAGGAAACACTACTACTTTATAAGTACACTTCTTTTTCCTACTTAAACTCTCAAACTACAGTTACGTATTTGCCATGATGTTAAGGGACCTTGATGGTCTGTGAATTATCAGTTGCTTTCTGCACTACCTCCTGTAGATAGACCTGACTGATAGCACTTACAAAAAGACTGATAGATGCCAAATCAGTCATTTATTAACCCTCTAATATTGTTGTCCCGATCATTTGGTAAACGCTAAGAGAGCTTAGTTTTACATTCACAAAGTATTTGTATTTGATAAGTCTTAAAAATGATTTAAGTTGAAGCCTAACAGAAGTACTTGTTCATTCCTCAGTTACCTGCAAATAATGGAAATAATGGTGCAGTCAGTTTTATTTGATTGTGTAATGCTTTATACTAGGGGTCTCAAACCCCTGGGTGGCATTAGATTCTTACAGGAGCGTGAACCCTATTGTGAACTGCACATGCAAGAGATCTAGGTTGTGCGCTCATTATGAGAATCTAATACCCGATGATCTGAGGTGGAACAGTCTCATCCTGAAACCATCTACCCCAACACCTGTGTCTGTGGAAATTGTCTCCACGAAACCGGTCCCTGTTGAAAAAAGGTTAGGGGACCACTGCTTTATACAGTGTTTGAAGTAGGCACACTTACAGTTACTATTTCTGGTTCTTTATGACTGTTGAGGGGGGGCAGAATTCTATGTTTGATTCACAGTAAAACTTTTCATGAATCATTGAGGGTTAACTGTTATCACTTGCCAATGGAAACTGGATATTGAAACATTTTTTTAAGAAATGCACTTTTACCTGAAATAAAACTATAAAAACTAAACTCTGGTACTTGTTTTTGTTGGCTACATTTTG